TTCGTTAAGAATGTTTATTCAGGTCCACTGCAGCCTTCAATTCCAAGCCTTTGGTGATAAAGGCTATTTTCTCACCGTGGTAGGGAGAGGATGCCCATCCCAGAGAAATCTTTGTGGCCTGCTGCATCGAAGAGGCAGGTCAGCTTGCCCTTTCTGAAACTACCATTTCTCCAATGTTTTCCGCTCGAAATAATCAATATACCAATTAGGCATATTTTGGAATGGCACACCTTCACTCCTTCAACGTCTTGTCCTGGGTACTTACCGAGATGACCAAATTTGAGTAGGTGTACAGAGTCCTAAGTATATGGAGTTACTTCATTTGTCCCTCTGAAAGATTGCAAATCGGACTAGCAATTCCCAGGGGGAAAATTCTAAGCAGTCAAAAAAGGACTCACAACCCTATTGCCGAGGACTAAAAGTATCAGCCCAATACAAAACATAGAACTCAAATTAAAGGGGAAAAGACTATCATGAGAACAAACAGAAGAGGAATCGGGGCTCCCTTCCCGCTCTTTATTGCCCTTAACACACTGTCTACGCTCCTTGTGCTCTCTATCCCGTTTTTAAATGTCCCTACACTGGTAAAAGCTGTCGCCTCGCTTCATTTCACTACCGCTTCTCCCAGCGTTAGCAGCACCTCCAGGCTCACAGTGCACTTGGTAGGGAGGACAGGTATTTATCCACGCGGCCCAAAGCTGGGTTTCGGTCGCTGGATAACACCTATTATTGACCCTTTTGTAGAGATAGCGTTGCGTGTGTTTGTGTTGCGCGGACGCAGAAATCTGGGAAGGGCGCTGCACAGCGTTTTCCAGCGCTGGGGAGACGCCCCCGGCCCCTTAGTCGCACCTGCCTAGGTGTGCTCGCACGGTGGGACCAGGGTGGGCAACAGATTTCGCCCCGGGCAAGTTCGCACGCGGAGCTCCCAGCGCCGCGGGTCTCGGAGAAGACGCCTGCCTCCCCGCGCATTTCCGGTGACGTGCTGCCGCGCCGCCCAATCAGCGCCCGCAGCCCGCGGGCTTGGGATTCAAACTGCTGCTCCTCCGGCTGGCGGGGATCAGCGCTGGCGCGGCTGCGGCCGCTGCTGCCTACGCGCCATGGAGCATCGCATCGTGGGGCCCGGGCCGTACCGAGCTACCAGGCTGGTGAGTGAGTGTGCTGGGGCCTGGGCGGAGCATTACTAAATGCCATTCTCTTTCTTTCCCCTAGTGGAATGAGACCGTGGAGCTTTTTCGTGCTAAGATGCCGTTACGGAAACATCGCTGTCGTTTCAAGAGCTATGAGCATTGTTTCACAGCGGCCGAAGCTGTGGATTGGCTGCATGAGCTGCTGAGGTGCAGTCAAAACTTCGGCCCTGAAGTGACCCGCAAACAAACGGTCCAGCTGCTAAAAAAATTCCTGAAGAATCACGTTATTGAAGACATCAAGGGAAAATGGGGTGAGGAAGATTTTGAAGACAATCGTCACTTATACAGGTAATGGCAACATGTAAACCTGGAAGGTGAGGGCAGTAATAGAGAATTTCTTCTTGGGTTTTAGATTTCCTCCTTCTTCACCCCTGAAACCATATCCAAAGAAGCCCCCAAACCAAAAGGATGTTATTAAATTTCCAGAATGGAATGATCTCCCACCAGGCACTTCACAAGAGAACATCCCAGTGAGGCCAGTTGTGATGGTAAGTGCCATGACTGAAAGATGGAAGGGCTGTTCCCTCCCTTCTTACATCCCCCCTCCATTAGAATTCTGAGATGTGGTACAAGCGTCACAGTATTGCAATTGGAGAGGTGCCAGCTTGCCGTCTTGTCCACCGCAGACAGCTGACAGAGGCCAATGTAGAAGAGATATGGAAGTCTATGACATTATCATAGTATGTACATTTGATATTAATGAGAAATTTTAAGAACTAATTAATATAATTACTTATCTTTTAGCTTACAGAAAATTCTTGGCCTGGATTCCTTAGAAGAAGTTTTAGACGTCAAACTTGTCAATTCGAAGTTCATCATCCATAATGTATATAGTGTTAGCAAGCAGGGAGTTGTTATTCTTGATGACAAGTCAAGTAAGTGCATAAATATAATTTTGTTACTTATTGGAATTGAGTACAAATTTTCTTTTTCCTTCAGAAGAACTTCCTCATTGGGTGCTGTCAGCTATGAAGTGTTTGGCAAATTGTAAGTACTAATTATCTGCCAGTTTTGTGAAAATGTTTCTCTTTCACTCTCTTTTTGAAAATAGGGCCCAACTGTTCTGATTTGAAGCAGCCTATGTACTTGGGATTTGAAAAAGATGTCTTTAAAACCATAGCTGATTACTATGGTCACTTGAAAGAGCCTCTACTTACATTTCATCTTTTTGATGCTTTTGTCAGTGTACTGGGTAAGTTGGAATATAATGAACATATATCTACATGATATATTGCCAGTGCCTTCTTCCTTTTCAGATCTGGTTTCCACATGGTCCTTGCAGGGAGCTGGAGAGTCCTCCCCATCACTTATGCTCTCCAGAATCCACTCTGGGTCACATGAAGTTGACAACGTGTGGGAACATGTCATTTCCCTGAGAAGAAATCTTCCTCATTTCTGCTGAGAAGATCCTCAGGAGCAGCTGATGAGTCTTCGTCGTTACAGCTGCCCTCATAGATGATGTCCAGGGGCTAATCATATTCATTGATTCTTGAGGCTGCCATTGTCTTTCATGGGACCTTTTCCAATGCCCAGTAATGAGGAAGCTGTTCCAATATTTCCTCAATGGGAAGGTTTTCACTTGCTTTTGAGTCTACCTTGACCTCAAATAAGGTCTCCTCCTCTGACCTGTCATCTGGAGGCTCCTCCACCAGGTCTTCAGCCTGAGCTTCAATGAATTGTTCCCCAGGGTGTATTCTGTTATGTGACCAGATGTGGATTTTTTTCACCCACTGCTTGGCGTGGGCAGCGGATCTTCTGGACCACTGAAGACACATTCTCATATTCTCAAGGCAAAATTCTGAAGAAATCATAAAACTGTTCCCACCACAAAATGTTCTTTGTAGGTGGTTCATGTCTGATGCATTCTTCTAACATTATCCACAATGTAGAGGTATTTCTGGAGGTTCACACCCTTTCAATAACAGGAGCACAATATTCTGCTAGGTACAGATGTCTTCAGCAGTAGGAGTTCTTGCGCTCATTTGTCTTCTGAGAATATTGTTGAAAATTTGAACATGTCTTTTTGATTCTCAAAGTCAGCAAGCTGTGGATCAGCTCCTAAGTGCTAAAGAGCCCACAGTTGCAGAGTTCCTGAGTGGGTTGAGTGCAGTTTCAGTCTGTGGCTGGTTTTTATTTGTGCTTGCAGAATTTCTTTCATGGCAACCAGAGTTTTGGAAACTTCTAAAGGCTTTTCTGCTTCTTTGTTTTGTTTTGTTTTGGTTTTTGGTTAGAAATGCCTTTCTTTCCAGAACAGCCATGCTTTTCAGGGCCTGCACAGTGCCTGTTGCAGATGTGCAAGGCATCCCAAGAGGAAGCAAAGCCCTCACTGCTTGGTGGGGCCAGGTTGCCTGCTCTTGGTCTCCATGTCCTCCCTTTCCCCGTCCAAGGCCGTCACTGGCTTGGGCTGCTCCGTTGGTCCTTGCAGCCGTGCCGAGCGCACATCTCCTGATAGCTCCTACTCTGGGCAAGGAGCTGACTCGGCAGTGGACAAATTGAGGCAACCAAATAATAAACACAAATGGATAGTCAACACATTTTTTGAAAGAACATCTGAAAGACAAAATGGGGAATGGCGAGTCTGTCTAATAAACCATTTTGAGAAAACTGGATATTCATATAAAGAAGTATAAAGAGGACTGTTATGTTGCACAATACACAAAAATCAACTCAAAATAAATTAATGACCTAAACTTAATATCAGAAATGATGAAACTTTTAAAAGAAAACATAGGGTGAATGTATGTTTAGGGAAACTCAAATTTATGTTCACAGGTTGCAAAAAGAAAAATATGAGAAAAACATAGAGGAAAATGATTCTGCCAATAAAGTGAGTTGGAAATAATTTTTCTGTTTTCACAAAAATCATTGCTAACA